AACCTCCAATGTGACTGTATCTGAAGATAGCTTCTTTAGGAGGCAACTAAGGTAAAATGAGGTCACTAAGGTGGAGCCCTAACCAGATAGGACTGTGACCTTATAAGAAACAGAAGAGAGAGATCTCTCCCTCTCTCTGTGTGTGCCTCTCTCACGCCTTTACTCTCCTTCACTCTCTTAATTCCATGTGAGGACACAGCAAGAAGGCAAGCATCTGCAACCCAAAAGGAGAGACCTCACCAGGAACCAAATTGGCTACCACCTTGATCGTGGACTTTCCGGCTTCCAGAACTGTGAGAAACTTATGTTGTTTAAACCACCCAGTCTACGATATTTTGTTACAGTAGTTCTAAATGAATAAGACAGGAAATAAAGCTGCTATGAATATTTGTAAGACAAGGCTGTGTAAATGTATGCTTTCTTTTAGATAAATACGCAGGAGTGGAATGGCTGGCTCATATGTGTACGCTTAGTTTTTAAAGACACTACCAAACTGTTTTCTAAAGTTGCAGGCCGGGCACGAGTGGCTCACGCCTGTAATCCCAGCACTTTGGGAGGCTGAGGCGGGCCTCGCCTGTAATCCCAGCACTTTAGGGAGTTCGAGACCAGCCTGACCAACATGGAGAAACCCCGTCTCTACTAAAAATACAAAATTAGGGGGGCGTGGTGGTGCATGCCTGTAATCCCAGCTACTCAGGAGGCTGAGTCAGGAGAATCACTTGAACCCGGGAGGCAGAGGTTGTAGTGAGCCGAGATCGTGCCATTGCACTTCAGCCTGGGCAACAAGAGCGAAACCCTGTCTCTAAATAAATAAATAAAGTTGCAATATCATTTTACATTTCCACCGGAGGTATAGGAGTTCCATTTCCTCCATATCTTCAGCAACAGTTGGTATTGTCAGGCTTTTAAATTCTAACTAGGACCTTTAGTTAACAGAGTGCGGCGCCTGCAGCAGAGTGAGGCCAAGCACTCCTCCTGGCTCCTACAGCCAGGCCTCCTTGCTGGCCGCCAGGTAGGTCACCGCGCGGGTCCGGGAGCCAGGCACGGGACCCGCCAGCTTCAGCCTCCAGGGCCTGGGCGGGCCGCCAGGTGAGCGCGCCCCAGAGCTCAAAATTCGTAGCTGGCAGCCCTGCGTCCACCCGGCGGACTACTGGCCATGGAGCCGCGCACAGGGGACGCCGCGGACCCTAGGGGGAGCAGAGGAGGTACAGGGATTGGGGTCGTTGGGGAAGGACAGGTCGGCGTTGACCTGTCCCCTCTTGCGCGCAGGCCGCGGCCCCTCCCCGCTCGCGGGCCCTAGCGCCCGGCAGCTCCTGGCGCGGTTGGACGCGCGCCCCCTGGCGGCGCGAGCTGCGGTCGACGTGGCAGCGCTGGTACGCAGGGCGGGCGCCACATTGCGCCTGCGCCGGAAGGAGGGTGAGTGACTGGCGCAGGGCCTCCGCTGGGGGCAACAGCCCTCTCCACTGCTTTTATCTCCCAGCTGTTAGCGTGCTGGACTCTGCGGACATAGAGGTCACAGACAGTCGCCTGCCTCATGCCACTATTGTGGATCACCGGCCCCAGGTACCATCTCATCCTTCTATCGGAGGCCTCCTCAAACTATGTACACCTGTGTCCTTTATTCCAGCACCGTTGGTTAGAGACATGTAACGCACCTCCCCAATTGATCCAGGGTAAGGCACGTAGTGCTCCGAAGCCATCCCAGGCCTCTGGTCATTTCTCTGTGGAGCTGGTTCGCGGTTACGCAGGCTTTGGCCTCACCTTAGGTGGGGGCCGGGATGTAGCTGGGGACACTCCGCTGGCCGTGCGCGGGCTGCTGAAGGATGGCCCAGCACAGCGCTGTGGTCGTTTGGAGGTGAGCCCTGAAGCCCCTTCCACTGGTAGGTGCTTTCCAACACGACTGCATTGCACTCCTCCAGGTCGGGGACCTCGTGCTCCACATCAACGGAGAGTCAACGCAGGGCCTCACCCATGCCCAGGCCGTGGAGCGGATCCGAGCTGGAGGCCCCCAGCTCCACCTGGTTATTCGTCGGCCTCTGGAGACCCACCCTGGCAAGCCTCGAGGGGTGGGAGAGCCCCGAAAAGGAGTTGGTGGGTTTCCCAAGGGAGAGAAGTCAGAGATCTTCCCTACTTCACCACCCAATCTAATCCGTAGTCCCGTCATGGCCAGATCGCAGCCCAGATCCTGGAGGGCCGGAGGTAACGGGGTCTCGCAGCAGCAGCACTTCCCTAGTTCAGCACCCTCCATCCCGGACGACGCTCAAGAAGACCCGGGGCAGCCCGGAGCCTAGTCCAGAGGCGGCCGCCGATGGCCCCACGGTTTCTCCTCCTGAGCGCCGCGCTGAGGATCCCAACGACCAGATCCCGGGTTCCCCGGGGCCCTGGCTAGTGCCCAGCGAGGAACGGCTCTCGCGGGCCCTAGGGGTCCGGGGGGCAGCGCAGCTCGCTCAGGAGATGGCAGCCGGAAGGCGGAGACACTGAGCCTACCTCTGACAGCGCGGGGCTCACTAGTTACCGCCCAACCTGGATCCGGCGCGTGTGGCCGCTGGGCACTTGGCACCTCCCCAAGAGCTTCCACTTGGTTTGGTCCCCCCACCCGCTGCTCAGTGGCTCTGACCACACTCCCCTCGCAGCGTCAGTGGTACGACCCTTCCAGCCGGCTAGCCTGCGCTTCTGGTTCTGGGAGGGGGAGGTAATAAAATGGTTCGATCCGGTCTTGACTTGCCAGGCGCTCGAGGCGGGGTGGGGCTGCCCGGGCCACTCTGTAAAGGAGCAGGTGGGTCGATCCTGCTTGAGTAATCGCTGACGAGCTTCGTGCTGCTGCTTTCCTGCTTGCACATGTTATCTTTGCTTCTGCCGGTCCTCAGTCTGGCGTGCTTTCTTTTTCTCTTCGCCGTCTCCTGCTCCTCTCCTTATTCATTAATTTCACCTTTTTGGAGGTGTACAGGGTCTCACACATAAATTATTGTGCATGGCATGGAGAATGCAGAGGTGAGCCTGTCGTGGCAGGACTGCACCAGTGTATCCACAGTCCTGTCTCGGAATCATACAGACCCTCAGCTGACGTCGGGATAGCAAGGCTAGAAGCCTAGAAGCAGGGCAGCTTCCTTCGCCAGAGGCCTGCGGTCTCCCACTTCCGGCCTAGTCTGCCAGCTTTTGCTGGCACGTAGGCTACCACTCTCCGGGCACCGGCTGGGGTCCTGGAGCCCCCTTTGGGGCGGAGTGGGGAAGGTGTGAGTCAGCGCCCCTGGACGGGCCGGGCTAAAAAAGGCTGTTAGAACCTTTGGGCCGTGCCCCCATTTTCCGTACATGGTGAAGAACTGCAGCCGGGCTTGTGTGCACACGCCACACACTGGGCGTTCCCGGCACGGGAGAGGCCCAGAGTTTCCTTCACCCTGGGAACAGAGCCCTACAGCCAGGGCTTATATGGCCAGCGGGACTCCAACCGGGGTAGCCGCGAGGAAGGCGCTGGCAGAGGACAGAAATGTCCAGTCACCTCCGCTGTCACCACATCCTGAGCACTCGGCCCCATCCCCCCACAGGAGGGAAGCTGTGGTCTGACGGAATGGGCAACTTTCGCCCCTGTGGGGAGGGGACGGGGAAGGAAGAAAGAATTTAAAGGACCGGAATGCGAGAGTCCAGGTGGCCTTGGAGAGGAAAGAGGAACGGTGAAGACAAGCTGCGAGAGCTGGGAGCTGGAGGGTGAAGAGGTGAACACTTGAGTGGTTAGAGCTGTAGATAGACATTGTGGGGAAGTGTGCCAGGGTGGCTTCCAGCTACCCCTGACTTAGAGCCTGGTGGAGGTGTGGTTCTTCAGAAGTCAGCAAAGGGCTCAAGAGCCCCAGTCTATAAATACAGTCACACCCAGGAGACTAATAATAGTAACCCCAGCCACCATGTACTTAGTTTTATCCCTGCTACTGGCTTTATTGCAATATTTATTTTCATCTACAATAGTTGCACATCTACTCAACTATCCGAATATGTCCATTTCGCAGAGGAGGAAAGTGAGGCCCAGGGAGTGCAGATAGCTACAGAGAGGAGGGTCAAAGCACGATTTAATCAAGGCCTGATTCCCAAGTCTGTCCTCTCAATTTCACCTGCATTGACAAGTATTAATTGAACCCCAACTGTATATGTTGCACTGTGCTAGGTACTGTGGAGATGCTGGAGGAACAAGACATAAAATTTCTTTGTGTAGCTGATGTATGTAATGAGAGTAGACAGATGTCAGACAAAAAAGACGAGAAAATGAATAAATAAAAAACCAGGCCAGGCGTGGTGGCTCACGCCTGTAATCCCAGCACTTTGGGAGGCCGAGGCTGGTGGATCACGAGGTCAAGAGTTCAAGAGCAGCCTGGCCAAGATGGTGAAACCCCGTCTCTACTGAAAATACAAAAATTAGCCAGGTGTGGTAGCAGGTGCCTGTAATCACAGCTACTCGGGAGGCTGAGGCAGAGAATTGCTTGAACCCAGGAGGTGGAGGTTGCAGCGAGCCAAGATCGCACCACTGCACTCCAGCCTGGGTGACAGAGCGAGAATCAGTCTCAAAAAAAAAAAAAAAAAAAAAAAAAACTTCAGGCCAGACATGGTGGTTTGTGCCTGTAATCCCAGTACTTTGGGAGGCGGAGGCGGGTGGATTGTTTGAGCCTACAAGTTTGATACCAGCCTGGGCAACATAGACCTTGTCTCTACAAAAAGTTTAAAAATTAGCTGGGAGTGGTGGCTCATGCCTGTAGTCCCAACTACTTGGGACACTGAGGTGGGAGGATCACTTGAGCCTGGGAGGTCAAGGCTGCAGTGAGCCATGATTGCACCATTCCACTCTAGCTGGAGTGACAGTGAGACCTTATCTCAAAAAAAAAAAAAAAAAAAAAAAAAAGGCCAG